GCAGGAAAGGAACTCAGAAATTGGACACCCATGAAGCAAACGTGTCCCGACTGCCCGCCCCTTCCCCCGGAGACGCGCCCACCCGGCCACCGCTCTCTTCCCACTCCCCCATTACCCGCAGCCCTCACTCCCCGCTGCGGGAAGGGGCTGCTTGGCTGCCTCTGGGGGTCTTCAGAGCTACCCTGGTCCCGGGGGATTGGAGGAGGAGGTTACCTATCCTGCGTCGTCTTTAATCCGTGCACCACTATCCATCAAATAGAGACAGATCCTGGGCCTCTCAAAGACGGATGATTGGGGGTGGTGATTGGCCTATCCCTAAATATCTACCACGCAAGGACTCTTGAGAGATCCAGACCCCGGTACAGTCGAGGGACCTGGGGCCCAAAAAGGGAAAGCGGCTACCTCTACCACACAGTTGGGAAGCGCAGTCCTAAAGGAGACGCAGGTTGGAGACTCCGCTAAGCGGAGAAGCCGCAGTGGGGCCATGGCAAGTCACCTTCCCTTTCGGGCCTAGGAATACTCATTCGAAAGATGGGGGGACTGGAGTGCCGAGTGGCTGTGGCAGCCACGATTGGGGTTTGGAAACCATCCTGAAAGGCCCGGGGAGCCAGTCTCCTGGAACTTCTCCCTCCCCATTCCCACAAAAACCAAGCGCCCTCTCGGCCAATTCTCACCCTCTCAGGACAAAAAAGTGAGATGAGCCCGTCCTTTCACCTGCGAGTCCAAGCCCTTGGCAGAGGCCTGAAAAGTCCGAAAACTCCGAGTTCGGGCGCTGAGGTCTCCCGAGCCGGTTCCTGAACTCTCCGGGCCTCAGTCGATCGGGGTGCGGAGGGGGCCGACCCGGGGGATCTCCAAGCGCCCTCCCCGCCCTGACGCTGTGGGGCTCCTACCGCGCCGCCACAGCTGCTCCTACCTGGGGAGGTGCGCCCGGGCCCCGGGGGGCGGGCAGTCGGGGGGCGGGCAGGGAACCGGTGCCGCCCCACGCTTCGTGGCCCCTTTAAGGAGGGGAAGCCGGCGGAGGGAGGAGCCGGTCCGGTGTGTGCAGGGGAGCGCCTCGCCAGCGGTCCGCAGGGCTGGAGACCCACGCCGTGGAGAGGACCAGCCTCAGGTCGCCCCGCCTGGGCCCGCGCCCCGACCTCGCTGCCCCCGCCTCGCCTCTCTGCCCGTGGCGCTTACGGCCACCTTGGCCTCGGGGGCAGGGCATGGGCGGCCCCCGCCAGATCGCCCAGCGCCAGTACTAACTGCCCTCGCTCTGGCCTTCGAGCCCGAAGCCTCTTCTGCGCGCACAACCTAGGCAGTAATCCTAAACTAGCGGGCACCACAGACCAGCTGCAGCCACCCCAACCCAGGGATCACTTCCGGACCCCTCGACCGCCCGGCACCAGCGCGCAAGGGACCCTTCAGCCGGAGACCAGAGTCCAGTCCCGGTCACGAGGCCACCGCCGCTGCCCGCCTCGAGAAGCACCACGCGGGCTGAGCCGTCGGCTAGCGGGTCACTCCCGAGCCTCTGTCTGCACCGCGCCAGCCCCAGACCACGGACGCTGAGCCTCCAGCGCGTGCCAGCCTGGGCCGCTGGGCTCTCGGGGCCAGCCCGCGACGATCCCCTGAGCTCTCCGCAGAAGGGCCGAGCGTCCGTTCCGGGGACGCCAGGCCCGCCCCCGCCCCCCGACAGCCGCGGGGATCCAGAGCCCGGGGGTGCGGGACGCCCGCGCCATGACTGCCGAGAGCGGGCCGCCGCCGCCGCAGCCGGAGGTGCTGGCTACCGTGAAGGAAGAGCGCGGCGAGACGGCAGCAGGGGCCGGGGTCCCAGGGGAGGCCACGGGCCGCGGGGCGGGCGGGCGGCGCCGCAAGCGCCCCCTGCAGCGCGGGAAGCCGCCCTACAGCTACATCGCGCTCATCGCCATGGCCATCGCGCACGCGCCCGAGCGCCGCCTCACGCTGGGCGGCATCTACAAGTTCATCACCGAGCGCTTCCCCTTCTACCGCGACAACCCCAAAAAGTGGCAGAACAGCATCCGCCACAACCTCACACTCAACGACTGCTTCCTCAAGATCCCGCGCGAGGCCGGCCGCCCGGGTAAGGGCAACTACTGGGCGCTTGACCCCAACGCGGAGGACATGTTCGAGAGCGGCAGCTTCCTGCGCCGCCGCAAGCGCTTCAAGCGCTCGGACCTCTCCACCTACCCGGCTTACATGCACGACGCGGCGGCTGCCGCAGCCGCCGCCGCCGCCGCCGCCGCCGCCGCCGCCATCTTCCCAGGCGCGGTGCCCGCCGCGCGCCCCCCCTACCCGGGCGCCGTCTATGCAGGCTACGCGCCGCCGTCGCTGGCCGCGCCGCCTCCAGTCTACTACCCCGCGGCGTCGCCCGGCCCTTGCCGCGTCTTCGGCCTGGTTCCTGAGCGGCCGCTCAGCCCAGAGCTGGGGCCCGCACCGTCGGGGCCCGGCGGCTCTTGCGCCTTTGCCTCCGCCGGCGCCCCCGCTACCACCACCGGCTACCAGCCCGCAGGCTGCACCGGGGCCCGGCCGGCCAACCCCTCCGCCTATGCGGCTGCCTACGCGGGCCCCGACGGCGCGTACCCGCAGGGCGCCGGCAGTGCGATCTTTGCCGCTGCTGGCCGCCTGGCGGGACCCGCTTCGCCCCCAGCGGGCGGCAGCAGTGGCGGCGTGGAGACCACGGTGGACTTCTACGGGCGCACGTCGCCCGGCCAGTTCGGAGCGCTGGGAGCCTGCTACAACCCTGGCGGGCAGCTCGGAGGGGCCAGTGCAGGCGCCTACCATGCTCGCCATGCTGCCGCTTATCCCGGTGGGATAGATCGGTTCGTGTCCGCCATGTGAGCCAGCGTAGGGACGAAAACTCATAGACACATCGGCTGTTCACACGTTCCCCGCAATCTGAGAACGAACAGGAATGGAGAGAGGACTCAACTGGGACCCACGTGGAAAAGACCGAGCAGGCCACAGAGGCTCGGTCTCCCCGCGCACAGCGTAGGCACCCGGTGTACTCTGTAAACGGGAGGAGGTGGGGCGAGGCAGCCAGAGCCCTTGGACTGGCACAGGGACCCTCGATGGAGCGAAGCCCTCAAACGGGATGCTTTCTGGTATTCTATCGGGGAGGGTCCTTGGCGGTAACCAGAGGGCAGCGTAGTGTCAACACCAGAGACCAGGATCCAAATTGTGGGGAATCAGTTTCAGCCTTCCATGTGCTGCCGGAACTCGGGCCTTTTTACGCGGTTCGTCCTCTAGTGCCTTTAACTGCGTTACTACAATAAAAGGCTGCGGCAGCGCCTTTCTTCTTAAAGTGAGGAGGACAAATTTGCAAAAGAAATAGGCTTTTCTTCTTTTTTAAATTGGAGAAATCTCTGCTCTGGTTGACCTGGGCTGGTTTTCCCTGTCTCTGAGAACTTGAGACCTAGCTCCGAGTTGAACTGTGCGTCAGCACTCCAGTCCCATCACCTGAACCTTCAGTCTCCCCCATCTGTTACACTAGAGGGCTGCAGGACTCTATCCACCGCCCCCGGGTTATCATTCAGGGCCCCATCATCTTGGATGCTGCCCTGCGTATTTGGCAGCAATGGTGGGCCACCCAGGGCCTCTGAGTAGCCACCCAAAGCCTAGCCGCTGTTCTAGGGAACGGAAAAGAGTTCATGGCCAAGCGTCTAACCTAAAGTCCCAGGATTGGCTCCAGGCAGCAATTATATCATAACTTATTGAACTTTTGAGCAGGACGTGCTGGTAATTTCATGGCTGTTACTGCCCAGTCATAAATCTGCTTTTCCATTATAAGGCAGAGAGAAGTACATTCGTTCATTTGTCCACTGTTTCTTGTCATCACGCAGCCCTGGACCCAAAGGGTGAACTAAAGTTTAAGGAGATGAGAGGATTCAAGGAGCCCGTTGGTGACGCCTTTCAGTAGCTGGGGAGGGCTCTTCCATCCCCAGCACCCCCTGCTACACCTCAGCAGCCTCCCCCATGCAAAAAGGAAAGAGAAAAATTAAGTTAGGGCAGTCAGTAAAGTGAGCTTTAGAAAGAAACTGGAATTTTAACTTCATTTTGTATCTTGCTTAAGTAGCAGGCTCACTAAAATTAGAGAAAGTCCAATAACTCTCCCCCTTTCCCTTGAGAAATCTTTAAGTTTCGATTCTGGAGCAAAAACTTTCAGCATTAAATATTTCAGAGGCTCCATTCACAGCTTTCAGATAAACTGGAGTGTTCAGATGGACTGTTTTAATAAAAATCTTTGAGCAAGTGAGTTATGGCAAGAGAAACTCAGCCTCTTTCTGTATAAACTTAACAGGGAAGGGCTGGGGTGTGAAAAAGAAGATTGTATGAAAACCATTGGTAATTTTTATTTTTTATTTTTGGGACTGCACTATCCTGTTCACGAAGACATGTGAACTTGGTTCAGTCCAAATGGGGATTTGTATAAACCAGTGCTCTCCATTAGAAATATGGTGCAAGCCACATATGTAATTTTAAATATTCTAGTAGCCACATTAATAAAGTAAAAAGAAACAGGTGAGGTTAATTTGAATGATATACTTAACCCAA